GAAAAGACATTCAATACAATTACTAATCAAGGAAACTCAAAACCACAATGAGATACTGCTACACACCAATTAAAATTTAAAAGGCTGACTATATCAAGTGTTGGTGAGGACAGAGAACTGCAACCTTCATACACTGCTGCTAGGAATATAAAATGATACAACCATTTTGCAAAACAGTATGGCAGTTTCCTAATAAGTTATAAAAGTCCACCTACCACATGACCCAGGCATTCCATTCCTAAGTGTTTACTCAAGGAAAATTAAAACATACGTACTTTCGAAGATTTGTGCACCATATTCGCAGCAGCTTTATTTGTAATAGCCAAAAGGTAAACAACGCAAATGTCCAATAGTGAATCGCTAAACAAATTGTAGTCTATCTGTACAATGCAATACTATAAAATAAATTTTACTTAGCCATAAAAGGAAGAAACCATTGATATAGGCAACAACATGGCTGAACCCCAAAACAGTTATCCTGCCTAGTATATACTCTATGGTCCATTTACATAAAATTCTAGAAAATGCAAACTAATTTATAGTGACCTAAAGTACATCAGTGCTTGCCTGGCCAGGTGGTTTCGGGAGGAAGGGGTTACCAAAGGGCAAGGGAAAACTTGCAGGGATGATGATATGTTCATAATGTTGATCTCGGTGATGGTCTCACGAGGGAAACATTAAAATTTATCAAATTGTACACGTTGAATATGTGCAATTTATTGCATGTCAATTATATCCAAATAAGAGATTTTTATAAAGAAAAAAATAGGTATTCTGGCGCCCAGGGCCACCCAGCTGTAAGCGGCGGGGTGGGATTCCAACCCAGAAGCGGGCATTTGGAGCCCTCATGCTTCACCCTAGCTCCCTGAAACAAGCACGGAGGATGGCTCTGAGCAGCGAGGAAAGTGCTGGAAGCAAGCAGGCCGAGCGCGTCCCTGGCTGGGGACGTTAATCATTACCGGAGGGCGGCCCGAGCGCGGCCCCGCCCCGGGACGGCAGCCTGCGCGCCCGGCCGCCGCCTGCCCTCTCCGCTGGCCACCTGCTGCCGCCCGCGCCATGGTGAGTCCAGGGGTGCGCGGCCGCGATCGGGGCCCTTGGGCCTCTGTTTTTTTCCCTCTTCTAGGCTGGCAAAGCACACAGGCTGAGCGCTGAGGAGAGGGACCAGCTGCTGCCAAACCTGAGGGCTGTGGGGTGGAATGAGCTGGAAGGCCGTGATGCCATCTTCAAGCAGTTTCATTTCAAAGACTTCAACAGGGTATGGCACCAGGGTGGGACAGAGTTTTCTGAACACTAACCTGGCTCTCACTCCACTTAAATAGGCCTTTGGGTTCATGACAAGAGTGGCCCTGCAGGCTGAGAAACTGGACCACCATCCTGAATGGTTTAACGTGTACAACAAGGTGAGTGATGCTGTGTGCCTCTGTTGTGCTCTCAGTGGAAGCAGAATTTCTGGTTTCATTTCAGGTCCACATCACGCTGAGCACCCATGAGTGTGCCGGCCTTTCAGAACGGGACATAAACCTGGCCAGCTTCATCGAACAAGTAGCAGTGTCCATGACATAGACCCTGCCCTTCCTCTTTGAATTCTTCCGGGGGAAGGGGTGACTGAACTGGGAGTCCAGGGAGGGAGCTGAGGAGCCCTTACCCTCCCACCACTCCCCTCCCAAGACCCAGCCGCCGCCGTTGAGGGCTGAGTCCTTGCTGTGGGATGTGCCAGTGTCCCCACCAACACCAGGAATTTAGACCTTTTCCCTGCACCACTCTCTTCATCCTGGGGGCTCTGTTACACTAATTTGAATAAACTCTCCCCTTTCTTTGCAACTTCCCAGCAACAATAATGATTTTCTTGCCAGGCCGTCTCTTGCTCCCTAATTCATTTCCCAGGAAGCTGTGATACAGGGTGAAATAAAGTCTTGTCTTAGAAACCAGGACCCTAAACCCCACACTATGTAATAGAAACACATGTGTTTTTATGTCTCAAATAAAACTATTATATCACTTGGTCTCAGGCTCTAGAAACTTCTTTTCCACAGGT